CTCTCCTAATTGCCAAGGACAGCAGATGCTTCTTCATTCTCTTCACCTGTGTCCTCTCCACAATCATTGGCGTCGTTGACCATTGTCTCCTCCTTGGCATTCTGTCTTCTGCCAGCATCCCTGGCACTCCACTTTCCTCCTGCCTCTTAGGCTTGTTTTTTTGTTCTTCTCTGATAAATAATGAATGACAAGGGATGAGCCAGGAGAAGGGTTGGGAAGTGATTCCCACAGCCTGGATAGTTAAGAGACTGCAGTACTTCTGGGAGGGGCTGGAGTGAGGGGATAAAGCATGAGGTTGGAGTTTAGGGAGGGACCAGATCAAGAAGGGTCTGGCAAGTCACACTGAGGAGTTTGGCCATTCTCTTTAAAGTAATAAGGAGCCATTGAAGGTTGTAGCAGGAGTGTAACATGAATAGATTTGTGTTTCACTCTTAGAAAGAGACCTTTGGCTGTGGGGTGAAGGACCTCAGGCTATTGTAGTGTTTCAGGAGAAAGACCATGGTAGTCAGGTGAAACAGTGACAGCCATAGGGATGGAAGAAAGTGGAGGATCCATGACCTATTGACAGGGCTTGGTGCAGTTTAGATGTAACAGGCGAGGAAGAGGGAGGCGTTAGGATGATACCGAGGTTGCTGATTCTGAGGCAGGAAACAGAGAAGTGGGCTTAGAGGGAGAAATGATGAGCTCGGTTTGTACCTGTTGAGATGGAGGTGCTTGAGGGACATCTGGCTGGCCATGTCCAGGGGTGGGGGATGGTTGGTGAGTCTGGAGCTTGAGAGAGAGGTCAGGGCTCCCTGCATCAGTCCCTCCCCCGTCAACACCAGAGGGAGTCTCTTGGGAGGTGTCCCCCTCCTGCCCCATAAAATTGGTCACATTCGATCAGAATAAAGGACCTCCAGTGACCGTGGGTCATGCTTCTTTAGAAAGGATCCTCACAGCAAAATGCATTCTGGGAGGAGCTTCGAGGGCCACAAGGAAGGGGAAGGAAGAGGAGGGGACAGAGCTGTGAGACATCGAGCTTTTCTTTGCAGATCTGAAGAGCACAGTCAAGACCACAGACACCCGTGGAGGCTCCCCCAAGACATCTGCTTCTCTGGGACTGGGGACCTCGCTCAGGACCGTGGGGAGTTGGCTGAAGGACTTGGGGAGCCCAGAAGCTGCCACCGAACCAAGGTAAGTGCTGGCTTGGATGGAGATCGCCAGGCCTTCCACTAATTAACTACCTCTTATTTTGCAGAACCACCTCTGTGCAGAAAAGCAACCACCTTGTTCTCTATTCTGCTGCCCGAGACAACCACATCCTCCTCCTCCTACACCCAAAGGCTCCCATGGAGAGCTCAGGTCAGTGTGGTGGGGGGAAAGGGGTCTAGTGACTGAGTTTCCTCCCACCCCTACCACTGCCCAGATGTGGAGCTGGACCTCCAGAGGAGCGTGCAGGCTGTGCTCCGGGAGCTCAGCACCCAGGCCCCTGCCCTGCAGAGCAACCAAGGTAAGAGCCAGCTGGCAGCAGCAGCTGGTCCCCTCATGCCGGGCTCCCCTTTCTCCTGGCCCAGGCATGTGGAGGTGGTCCCTGCACAAGAAGGTCGAGCGAGATCCCGGTAAGAGCCCAGTGCTGGTCCGCATTCTTCTCAGAGAACTGGAGAAGGTGAGTTCCTGGACCTCAGGGAGGAAGACGGGGATGAAAGGAAGAGAGGGGCCAATTGGGCAGGGGCTCAGTCCTGGCAGCGCTATATCTCATAAGCTTTGGTTGCCTGCATGATTTTTACCATATGCATCTCCCTCCTGTACTTTTACGTAAGCAGTATTTTCTTTACGTCGACTCTCATTGTTTTACTTGAATAAACATCTTTCAAAAAGAAGCACTATAACGCGACCACAAATGGAAAACCCGCATCACTTGTCAGAAACAGAAGGTACCTATAAACATAAATATACGACTATTGACCAATACCTGTCACGTGATCTCCTGTTTTCCAGGCGGAAAGCCAGGACCTCCGGCATGTCATCATTCCCTTGCTGCACACTGTAATGTACGTGCTCACCAAGGTGAGCTGGGGACTGAGGTCGAGGTGGTAGTGCCTCTCACCTCCCCCTCCTCCCTCTCACCCAGGCCACAGGAATCACAGAAGAGCTCTACCAGAGAATCTATGCCTTTTGCACAAGGTTACTGACCCTGCCCACCCCCTACTGCACAGTCGCCTTGGACTGCGCGATAAGGCTGAAAACGGAGATGGCTGTCCCAGGTAAGAGTCACTGGGCATCTTTGTCTCCCACGAACATTGCCCAGGGTCTTTCCTTTTTCTCCAGGATACCGGGGAGCTCAAAAGCCTCCACACCTTCTGTAGGAAGGTGGAGAATGGGAGTCAGAGACTTGGGGGCTGTTTGGCCAAAGTGGTCTGGTTTGCAGGGACACTGTACCAAAGGATGGTCATTGCCGAACAGAACTTGACGAATGAGCTGTATCCCTACCAGGAGAGGTGAGTGGCCCCAGAAAAATTGCTACCTTCAGATCCCACCTCTCCCCTCTGCTTCTGCCCTCAGAGTGTTCCTCTTCGTGGATCCTGAGCTGGTGTCTGCGTCTGTGTGCAGTGCTCTGCTACTGGAGATCGAGGCGGCCCAGGCGCAGCAGACACCAGAGACCTGCATGCGCCACGTGGTCTCCCACGCCCTGCAGGCGGCTCTGGGGGAGGCCTGTCACGCAGGCGCTCTGCACAGGAAGCTGCAGGTAATGGCCCTGCCTGCAGCCCCTTGTCAGTCAAGACCCAGGCTCTGACGCCCCTCCCCAACAGGCCAGCCCTCGCCGCACCCTGGAGCACTATTTCCACGCCGTGGTGGCCGCCTTGGAGCAGATGGCCAGCGAGGCCAGCCCGAGCCGGGAGGGACACGTAGAGAGGCTGGAGGAGATTTACTGCTCGCTGCTGGGTCCCGCGGCGGGGCGCTGCGGTGGTAAGCGACTGGCAGATGGGGGGCCTTGGCAACCATGGCCTCCACAGCCTGCTCCTTTCTGCAGGTGACCTTGTCCAAGAGCGGCCACCAAGCATTCCCCTGCCCAGCCCCTACATCACCTTCCACTTGTGGACCGGTGAGGAGCAGCTCTGTACGTGCCCATGGAGCTGTCTGGAAACAGTGGTGTCCTCACCGCCCTTGTTCCCCCACCCCAGGGAAGGAACTGGTGCTCTTCCTCCGCCCAAGATCCCAGCTGCGCCTCAGTGCTGACTTGGAGGTCTTGGATCTGCAGGGCCTCCGGCCGGACCGGGAGTTGGCCCGGGTTTCTGTGCTGTCCACTGACAGCGGCATTGAGCGGGACCTTCCCACGGGGGCTGATGAGCTGCCTGCACCCGGCAGCCCTGAGATGGAGCGAGCCGGGCTGCAGCGCAAAGGGGGCATCAAGAAGCGTGCATGGCCCCTGGACTTCTTGATGCCTGGCAGCTGGGACGGGCCCCCAGGGCTGCACCGGAGGACAGGCCGGCCCAGTGGGGATGGGGAAATGCTGCCCGGCGTGTCCCGGCTGCACACAGCCCGGGTACTTGTGCTCGGAGATGACAGGATGCTGGGGCGCCTGGCCCAGGCCTACCACAGACTCAGGTGGGGCCCCGACGTGGGGGCTGGGGGTGGGCCTAACCTCCTCTGCTTTGCTGCCCATTGCTAGGAAACGGGAGACCCAGAAGTTCTGCCTCACTCCCAGACTCAGCCTGCAGCTCTACTACATCCCCGTGCTGGCGCCTGAGGTGACTGGACCGCGGGGAGGCGGTGGCGGGGCCTGACGGGTCTGCCCCATCCCCTTTCCCCCAGAAGCCTGCAGCATCCAGGCAGCCGGAGCTGGGAGAGCTGGCTACGTTCCTGGGCCGCGTAGACCCGTGGTACCAGAGCAACGTCAACACGCTGTGCCCCGCCATCCACAAGCTGGCTGAGATGGTAGGGGAGGGTGAGGGTACCAGGGAGGGAGAGTTGGTGAAGACATTCCCTGTCTCCATCACAGCCTCCTTCCCTGGACACATCCCGGACTGTGGACCCCTTCATCCTAGACGTCATCACCTACTACATCCGCATGGGCACCCAACCCATCTATTTCCAGATCTACACAGTCAAGGTAAGCATCCCACTGGAGGCTCCAAGGGACCCCAGGAAATGCCACCCTCCCTTCCTCTCTCCAGATCTTTTTCAGTGACCTGAGCCAAGACCCTACTGAGGACATTTTCCTCATTGAACTGAAGGTGAAGATCCAAGATTCTAAATTCCCCAAAGGTAAGCATCTGCCTCCCTTTTGCCAAAGGTCATCCACCCCAAGCCTCTTCTCATCTCCCCACAGATGGCTTTTCACCCAGGAGGAGAGGCGTGGCTGAGGGCCCAGGGGCAGAGCTCTCCCTATGCTACCAGAAGGTCAGTGTGCATGGACGTGGTCAGTAGGTAGCACCTCCACCTGTTCCTCGATCCCCCTCCTCAGGCCTTGCTTAGCCACCGGCCCCGAGAGGTCACCGTTTCCCTGCGGGCCACTGGGCTGATCCTGAAGGCCATTCCAGCCAGCGACACAGAAGGTGAGGAATGGGGAATGCAGAGCAAAGAAAGAGGTCCATTTACAGCCCCACCCATCTCATTCAGTTTCAGGGTCTAGCCATTGCCCCCTGCCTGCTGCTCCTGTCACAGACCACACATGTCTGAATGTCAACGTGACAGAGGTTGTCAAGTCCTCCAACTTGGCGGGAAAGTCCTTCTCTGTAAGTACTGAGTAGACTGGGAAAGGGAGACACAACACTCACACGTGCGATCTCTGTGCTGCAGACAGTGACCAACACCTTCAGGACGAACAATATCCAGATCCAGAGCCGGGACCAGAGGCTGCTGACACTGTCGCTGGACAAGGACGATCAACGCACTTTCAGGGATGTGGTCAGGTGAGGCTGGGCCTGCCAACCCTAGATGTCCAGGTCACCTGAGCTGGTCTCTCTCCACCCACAGATTCGAGGTTGCTCCCTGCCCAGAACCATGTTCTGGGGCCCAGAAGTCCAAGGCACCGTGGCTCAATTTGCATGGGCAACAGGAGGTGGAAGCAATCAAAGCCAAGCCCAAGCCCCTTCTGATGCCCATCAACACATTCTCTGGTATTGTCCAGTGAGCCTGCAGGGACAGCAGGCCCAGGAGGAAGGATACACTACCCCACCAACTCCAAACACTCACACCAACAGCCAGAGCAAGGCCCGGCTCCACACGGCAGCTTTGGCCTTGACCAGGAGCCAGCGAGTGCCTGGGAGCACAGGGAGCCTACCCTGGGGACTGTGATGAGGAAGGGCCCACATGGAGGTCTACGGATGGCCCAGGCAATGCTGTCGCTGCTTGAGAACATACACACCAAGCCCAGCTTCTCATACAAATGTCTACTCCTTCATTTAGCTTCAATTCCCACTTCTCCCACTGTCCTCTCCCACCCAAGCTCCCCATCCAGCCCTTAAAACCAGGGTTAAAGCTGCTGTCTTGGCCAGAGCCCTGTGGCCTAGGGGAAAATTGGAAGCAAGGAACAGCAACAGCACCACCTCCCTCCCAAGTCTCTTCCCTTCCCACTCTCAGGCCACTGCCCACCTCACTCAGCCCAGGCAGGTGTCTCTATCAGGTGAGAGAAAAATGTCAGACTCAATAAATGTACACTGAAGTCTTTCTGCTTTCATCTCATACCTGGCAATATTTATATGTTAATAGGAAT